AGACCCAGCCCCTGCCTCTCCTCCCACTGCTTCCCCCTCCCTGCATACCCACACTGAATTTGCATGAATGCCACCTCCTCTGGGGAGCCTCCCCAGATTGAACCCTGGTGGAGCACCTACCACTTCCTATTGACATGTACATCTGTGGTTCTGTGCCCCCTCCTACCCCAGCCCACTGTGTGCCCAGCACCAGCACATAGCTTGCGCCTGACACACAGAAAGGACTCTGGAAACCAGGAAGGAGGTGGGCAGAGAGGCAGAAAAGCTATGAACATTCAGACCTGAGATGACTGGGCCCTATAGCAGGTAGAGAGGGAGCAGAGAGGAAGGGCTGCGGGCTTCCCAGGGGCCCAAGGACAGAGAATTGGCAAAGATATGTCTTAAACATCTAGCCTGGGAGAGCATGAATGGAGCCAATTCCTGAGCACTTACTACCGGCCAGGTGCTAGGCCTGGGTCTTGGCACAACCATAACGCCAATGACAGGGGCTGGAAGTACAGCAGTAACACCAAGAGTATCTGGAAACCCAGCAGCCAGGTTCTGGGGAGCCCACCATCCTGTCATTATCACACCCTCCAGGGTGAGGCCGGCAGATAAAGAGTTTGGCCCCTGTGCCCCCACCGTTCCCATCCCCACCCATGTCAGGCTCCCAGCTCAGGCCTCGAGGTCAAGTCCTGCCTATCCAGGCTGGAAGGAGTTGAACAGAGAGGGCCTCAGCTGCAGGCTGGACATCCCTGGAGGCAGCCAGGCGGCAGACCCGGACCAGTGGACCCTAGGGCTGCAGGAGACCAGGCCCTGACTCCTGTGCAGAGGGGAAGGGTGGGCCACCCGCAGCCCAGCATGCACAGAGCTCCCTGGGAGGCCAAGTGGCCTACGCCTGTCACCTTCACCTCTGCATCTCAGGGGCCCACAGGAAGTGCCTGCTTGGCCTCAGTTTAAAGCAGAGGAAACCATGGGGTGAGAGGGGAGGAGGGAGGTAGTGGAGAGGGAAGCTGGGTTTCCTGTCATATGACCCCTCCTCTGGGCTCCCTCACCACCCTGCCTGGCTTGGCAGGAGTCGTCTGAGAAGGGGACTCCTCCAGGGACTTGGTCCCTAGGTCCCCAGGTGAGCTGGATGTCCAGTGGAGGGAGAATGCAGTGCCCTTTGGATCTTTCACCCCATTTGACAGATGGGGAGACTGAGGCCGTGGCTGTGTGTCCCTCTGAGAGTTGGAGCGGGGCTGGGCCCGAATTCGACCGCAGCAGGATTCTCTCTCATTTCTGAGCCCCGGAGGTGGCAGAGCGGCAGACCCGGGCAAGTGAACCCTAGGGCTGCAGGAGCCCAGGCCCCGACGCCGGCGCAGAGGGGACGGAAGGGCCCGCCCCCAGCCCAGCGTGCACAGAGGCCATAGCCAAGGCCTTAAGGCTCATCCAACCGGGGACTCATATCCCCCCCACCGGCAGCCCGGCGCCCCAGCCTCTACCCGTGCCCGCCGAGATGCTGCTGCCGCGGTCGGTGTCATCGGAGCGGGCCCCTGGGGTGCCGGAGCCGGAGGAGCTGTGGGAGGCAGAGATGGAGCGGCTGCGCGGCTCTGGGACGCCCGTGCGCGGGCTGCCCTATGCCATGATGGACAAGCGCCTCATCTGGTGGGTGCCACGCGGGCGCCAGACGGTGCGTGTCAGGGGCGCCCCTGTCACCACCCCCGTCCAGGCAGCTGCGGGAGCCCGCGGGGGTGCAGACCTTGCGCTGGCAGCGGTGGCAGCGCCGGCGGCAGACGGTGGAAAGGCGCCTGCGGGAGGCAGCGCAGCGGCTGGCCCGGGGCCTTGGGCTCTGGGAGGGGGCGCTCTACGAGATCGGGGGTAGGACCCGCGCGACCCGCACCTCCCCTTGCCCTCCCTGACCCACCCTGCTCTCCCACTGCAGGCCTCTTCGGCACAGGAATTCGGTCCTACTTCACCTTCCTCCGCTTCCTGCTGCTACTCAACCTGCTGAGCCTGCTGCTCACCGCAAGCTTCGTGCTGCTGCCCCTGGTCTGGCTCCGCCCCCCTGACCCAGGCCCCACCCTGAACTTGAGTGAGTGTGAGGCCCACCAGGGGAAGTGCTCCCCCTCTCTATTGACCCCCTTCCTCCTCAACAGCCCTCCAGTGCCCTGGTAGCCGCCAGTCCCCGCCTGGCGTTTTGAGGTTCCACAATCAACTTTGGCATGTTTTGACTGGCAGGGTGAGTGAGGTCTGTCCCGGCTATGGTCCAGACCCGGGCTGGGTATCTTCGTCGCTGTCCCCAGGCCTTCACCAACACCTATCTCTTCTACGGTGCGTACCGAGTGGGGCCGGAGAGCAGCTCCGTGTACAGCATCCGCCTGGCCTACCTCCTCAGCCCGCTGGCCTGCCTGCTCCTCTGCTTCTGTGGGACTCTGCGGCGGTGAGAGCGAGGTCCACACCTTCACCCCTTCCCCTCCAGCAGCCCCTGGTCTCCTGCCCCGCAGGATGGTGAAGGGGCTGCCGCAGAAGACTCTGCTGGGTCAGGGCTATCAGGCGCCTCTCAGCGCCAAGGTCTTCTCCTCATGGGACTTCTGCATCCGGGTGCAGGAAGCAGCCACCATCAAGAAGCATGAGATCAGCAACGAGTTCAAGGTGTGTGCACGAGTGAGTGCCTGAGATCCACAGCAGCTGCCTCTGTCCCCACCCTTCCGGGCAGGTGGAGCTGGAGGAGGGCCGTCGCTTCCAGCTGATGCAGCAGCAGACCCGGGCCCAGACGGCCTGCCGCCTGCTCTCCTACCTGCGGGTCAACGTACTCAACGGGCTCCTGGTGGTTGGGGCCATCAGCGCCATCTTCTGGGCTACCAAGTACTCACAGGACAACAAGGAGGTGTCAGGCAACTGCATTCATTTAATCCTGGCCGCGGGCTCCCCTGACCTGCCTTTTCCCGCAGGAGTCCCTGTTTCTGCTGCTCCAGTACCTGCCCCCTGGGGTCATCGCCCTGGTCAACTTCCTGGGTCCCCTGCTGTTCACATTTCTGGTCCAGCTGGAGAACTACCCTCCCAACACGGAGGTCAACCTCACTCTGATCTGGTGAGTGCCACCCTTGGTGGGGACAAGTGGGCGCCCCTCCACCTGACAAGGTCCCTGCCCCCAGGTGCGTGGTGCTGAAGCTGGCCAGCTTGGGGATGTTCTCCGTCTCCCTGGGTCAGACCATACTGTGCATTGGCAGAGACAAGAGCAGCTGTGAGTCCTACGGCTACAACGTTTGTGACTATCAGGTGGCTGGCAGCCCGGCGGGGCCTGTCCCTCCGTGGTGACGGGTCCCCTTCCCCTGCACCCCAGTGCTGGGAGAACTCCGTGGGGGAGGAGCTGTACAAGCTGAGTATCTTCAACTTCCTCCTCACCGTGGCCTTCGCCTTCCTGGTCACCCTGCCTCGGAGGTGAGCCCCGGGGTGACACCTCCAGAAGGGCGTGGTGAGTACCTGGACCCTCCCATCCCTGCAGGCTGCTGGTGGACCGGTTCTCAGGCCGGTTCTGGGCCTGGCTGGAACGGGAGGAGTTCCTGGTCCCCAAGAATGTGCTGGACATCGTGGCGGGGCAGACGGTCACCTGGATGGGCCTCTTCTACTGCCCCCTGCTGCCCCTGCTGAATAGCGTCTTCCTCTTCCTCACCTTCTACATCAAGAAGGTGACGGCTCATGGCTGGGGGGTATGGGGTTCTGACTCCTGGTTGCTATTGCTTGCGCCCCCAGTACACCCTCCTGAAGAACTCCAGGGCATCTTCGCGGCCCTTCCGTGCCTCCAGCTCCACCTTCTTCTTCCAGCTAGTGCTCCTCCTGGGCCTGCTTCTGGCTGCAGTGCCCCTGGGCTATGTGGTCAGCAGGTGAGGGGAAGAGGAGGGGGGCACCCAGAGGCGATGCCAGCCCCACTTGGCCATCTCTCGCCAGCATCCACTCCTCCTGGGACTGCGGCCTCTTCACCAACTACTCAGCACCCTGGCAAGTGGTCCCGGAGCTGGTGGCCCTTGGGCTCCCGCCCATTGGCCAGCGTGCCCTCCACTACCTGGGCTCCCACGCCTTCAGCTTCCCCCTCCTCATCATGCTCAGGTTCTCAGGGCAGCCGGGGCCATGGGAGGGGAGCAACTGACCACGAATCCCCTTCCCACCCAAGCCTTGTCCTGACGGTGTGCGTCTCCCAGACCCAGGCCAATGCCAGGGCCATCCACAGGCTCCGGAAGCAGCTGGTGTGGGTGAGTGTCCTCGGGGCTGGTGAGGGGACAGCCTGTCGCAACTCGCCACTTGTTCTCCTCACAGCAGGTTCAGGAGAAGTGGCACCTGGTGGAGGACCTGTCGCGACTGCTGCCGGAGCCAGGCCCGAGCGACTCTCCGGGCCCCAAGTACCCTGCCTCCCAAGCTTCGCGCCCGCAGTCCTTCTGCCCCGGATGCCCATGCCCTGGCTCCCCGGGCCACCAGGCCCCGCGGCCGGGCCCCTCCGTCGTGGATGCCGCGGGACTGCGTTCCCCTTGCCCTGGACAGCACGGTGCCCCGGCCTCCGCCCGCAGATTCCGCTTCCCCAGCGGCGCGGAGCTGTAACCCCTACCCCTGCCTCCCCGAAGCCTCCCTGGGGCCCCTTCAGGCCTCCTTACTCCATCTTCCAGACCCCTGGCGACCACCGCCCCTCTCAGTGGCTCCAGGGCCTCCCTCAGAGGTCCCCAAAGATGGACACACAACCCCAGCGGCAGCAGGAAAAACATATGGGAATTTTCTTTCTATATTTTAATCTCATCCCTTTAAAATGTCTATTTTTTATTGTGTTTTTTATAATATACATAATCTATTAGTATAGTATCTCTTGAATGCGATTTTTTCTAGAATGTGTTCTGCTGATTTGTTTTAGAGCCATGAGTGCAATTTATACACATACATCTATTGGGAATGCTCAGAAGTTGTTTACTGATGGAAGTGCCTTCAGAAGAGTCCGGGAACCACTTCCTAAGGAAGGAAAGAGCTGGCCACAGTTAGAGCAAGCCTGCCTGGGGCCCTGCTCTGTGTTCCAGCTGCAAACTGCCTGCATCATCCCTTCCTGTTACTCTTCCTTCACCTGAGACAGTCGAGGCCACAGCGTCAGCCAGGGCCAGAGCTGGGATTTGAACCCAGGCACTCGGGCTCCAGAGCCACACTGCCCCAGTGTGGGGCTTAGTGGCGGCTCCTGGCCCTGACTGAGGGGCTGACTGAAGCCTGGTGAGAGCGTGCTGGGTCAGCCTCTCCCTGGCGGGAATCCTCTCCGTCCAGTCTTCTAACCTAGCAGCCTCACGTCCACAGAGCTGCCTTGTGAAACTCAGCAGAGCCCTGGCTTCCTGCAGAGCCGTGTTCTCCCAGCCTGCTTCATGGCTCCCTGGTTGAGCCAAGCTTGCGGATCCGTGGGGTGAAGGTACCCGCACCGCCTGGGCCTTAGTGGTATGTACGGGCCTGCATCGTGAGCAGCGGGCGGGGGCCCAGGCAGGTGAGGCAGCTGGCCACAAGGGCAGGGCCCGGCCCCCCTCCCAAGGCTGTGTCTGATATTCTTGAGCCTGTTCGAGTTTCCTTTTCCAAGCCTCCTGTTCTCCCACCCCCACCCCTGCCATGCTGCAGTGACTAAATCTGTGGTTCTCATCCTTGGAGAACACCTGAGTAGCTGCTACAAGCTGGCCACAGCCCAGCGACTCTGATGTGGTTGGGCTGGGTGTGGCCAGCAGCCAGGGCATCGGGACTTTTCGAAGCTCCCAGGTGACTCACCGGCAGCTGGGGATGAGAACTGTCAGGAGGGAAGGTCAGAAGTCCCAGGATGCACTTGAAAAGCCTCTAGCTCCACCAGTGACCAGCTCCTGGCTGGACTCCTGGTCTGGACTCAGCATCAGGGAGGCTCTGGCCTCTCGCCCTCAGGGCTGGGGGCTTCTTCACATGGTCATCAAAGACTTGGCCAGTTCCGCCTCTCCCACGGCCGTCCTTGTCTCACCCAGCATCACGACGCATCAGTTCACCAACAAACACGATTCAGTGCTGCTAGTGCTGGGTCCTGTTCTGGGGGCTGGTGATGAGGCCAAGAGGGAAAGAGGGAGCTCTGTGTTCCATCGAGGGGGCGACAAGCCTGGACCAGATGAAAGTGACTCATGTTGTTAATTAGCGGCTTAGGGCCAAAGGTGGCCCCTGGACCAGTGGCCTCAGCATCACCTGGGAAAAGGTTAGAAATGAACATTCCCAGGCCCCACCTCAGCCTCCTGAATCAGAGCATCCCTTTGGCAAACCATACTGAGAAACAACCACGTGCATCACCAAGCGCTGTGAAGAAGGCAAGCTTTGAGACCTTGAAGGAATCATCAAACTCTGGGCCTCGGTGTGCTCACCCAGGGCGAGACAAAGACGCCATGCTCCTCCAAGTGGCCTCCAAGATTAAATGAGCAATGACTTTTTGTGTGTGTGTTTTTTTTTTTTTTGGGGGGTG